TCAAAGTCTATTACTTGCCTCTGAAAGTCATGTACAACCAGTCTACAGCCACGACCCTCTTTCACAGTCTGCCATTGCTCAGGTACATATTTGTTCGGGAGAGAGTCACGATAATCCATTCACATAGTTCTTTTTCTGCTATGGCCCATGATGCTCTCTTCCACGCCAAGACAATGGGGCTTCAGACAGTCTTCACGGACCATTCCCTTTTTGGATTTGCTGATGTCAGCTCGGTGCTTACAAACAAGCTTCTAACCGTGTCTCTTTGTGATACAAACCACATCATTTGTGTGTCTTATACTAGTAAGGAAAATACTGTACTAAGAGCAGCACTGAATCCTGAAATAGTGTCCGTCATTCCTAATGCTGTAGATCCTACTGACTTCACTCCAGACCCATTTAGAAGGCATGATAGTATAACTATTGTTGTTGTCAGCAGACTTGTTTACAGAAAAGGTAATGAAATGATAGCTATAATTGCATTGTAGACTTTTTTCCCTATAGAAAGCTGTTGAATACTTGTATATAATGATTGTTTGGCTTTTCATTTTGTTTTATGGTTTTATAATGCTATAAATTATAGCAAAGAAAGTTCTAATATTGGTTTATATATCCAAGAAGAGCGATTTTTCAGGATGGTGGTGAATGCTGTCCCCCAACCTTTGATGTTTTAATGGTTACTAAAAATAAGAATAACCTGATGCTGTTAAATTTCAGATCTTTTTAAAAATTAAAACAGCCCTGCACATGTGGTAAAGAAGTAGAGGGCAGGCCGTGTACGGTGGCTCACACCTGTAATCTCAGCACTTTGGGAGGCTGAGGCAGGCAGATCACGGGGTCAGGAGGTTGAGACCATCCTGGCTAACATGGTGAAACCCTGTCTCAACTAAAAATACAAAAAATTAGCTGGGCATGGTGGCAGGCTCCTGTAGTCCCAGCTACTCCGGAGGCTGAGGCAGGAGAATGGCATGAACCTGGGAGGCGGAGCTTGCAGTGAGCAGAGATCGTGCCACTGCACTCCAGCCTGGGCGACATAACGAGACTCCGTCTCTAAAGAAAAAAAAAAGAAGTAAAGGGCAGAGCTCACAGATGGCTTTTTTCTTCTGATTGCCAAAGTAATGTCTTTTCATTGCAGATATTTTGGAAACTAAGAAAAGCACAAAGATGAAAACTAAAATCAGCTGTAACTGTATTATTCAGAGATACCCTAATGAGTATTTTGATTTATAGCTTTCCTGTCTTTTTTATGTGTACGTACATATACTGAAAATCAGTGGGCTTGCTCTGCACGTTACTGTATTGTAGCTTGCTTGTTTCATTTCATCATGTATAAGACATTAGTAACATATTGGCAGGTAAGTGATGAAGAAAAGGGGATTAGATGTCCTGGGATCAGATGATGGGTCTGTCCTGCTGTGTGATCGAGGACAAGTAGCTTAACATCTCTAAGTCTCAGTTTTTTCATTTGTGTAATGTAAGCAACATTGGGAACCTCGCAAGGGTTCAGTGATAGTTCCTATAAACTATTAGCCTAGTTTGTAACTGTCCACTATTATCAAGGAGGTTTTTGGGTTTTTTTTTTTTGAGACGGAGTCTCGCACTGTCACCCCCCGGGCTGGAGTGCAGTGACGTGATCTCAGCTCACTGCAACCTCTGCCTCCCAGGTTCAAGCGATTCTCCTGCCTCAGCCTCCCAAGTAGCTGGGATTACAGGCGCCCACCACCAAGCCCAGCTAATTTTTTGTATTTTTAGTAGAGACAAGGTTTCACTATGTTGGCCAGGCTGGTCTCAAACTCCTGACCTCGTGATCCACCTGCCCCGGCCTCCCAAAATGCTGGGATTAACAGGCGTGAGCCACTGCACCTGGCCAAGGAGGCTGTTTTTTGTACCTCTACAGCACTTAATGGACACTGCAGTTGAATGTGTGGAGGCTTGTTTACTAAAAGTCTGACACAGTCTGGTTATAAAAAACAGTGTCTTCTGAGTGCTATTTGAAAACCTGTCCACTAATCAAAAGTGTCATTTATAGTAGGGAATCATTAAAAAAAATACATAAATACATACCCCCTTAAATAGTTAATATTTGAATTAAACTCAAAATATTAATACACACTGAGTTGCCCGTAGTTTGATGTAGGATTGCAGGCTTTGAGTGCTGGGCCACTGGTTTCAGCTGCATCTTGCACACCCTCCTTCATAAAACATAATCTACCATTGCTACTTTGAGTTTCTTTTGGGTGGGGTCAGAACTTAAAGGCGTATGAACTGATATGCTTCAGGAGTTTTAATTTGTTTTCAATTTTATACAGTAGTTTAGGACACCCCTCATCTGCCAAGAACTTTTTTCTGTGACATTCCTTTATTGGATTTTTCAAACTGTTCAGCTTAGTTTTTGTGGATACTCTTTTTGTCAGTTTATATGATAATTAAATTACTCAACACGACGATAACAAGTACAACTGACATCAAACAGATGTGTGAACAAACAATTGATTCTTGACAAGCACTGAATTCAGTGGTGTGCCAGTGTGCTAGGGAGTGGCCTAAAATCTAGATGTGGGCCTTGGTCAGTTTACGTTTGGAATGGAGAATCTTGATTGACCCAGCAGTCCATTTAAGTGGAGGTTGGCAAGGAAACTTGGCCTGAACTTCATTTTCTGGTTTGAAGGCAATGACATGCTTTCATTCTTTAATCAGGAACATGTGAACCGACTGGCATTCTGTATTCTGAATTCCTCCTGGGACATTAGTGATGTGTTTTTTTGTAACTTAGGAATTGTACCTAATTTATTTTTTAACCAAATAGCATATCTTCTTGAGATGGCTAGCTGAGAAAGAGTATGACACAAGTGTGATCAAGGATCAGCAAAATTAACTACCCATGCAAAGATTAAACCTGTTACCTTTACTTCCCTAATGTGGTATTTTAACTAGCTGAGCTAACCACCAATGGAGTGATGGTATGGCCTTTCCTGTACTCAATTCAGTAATTGAACAGTTATTTATCGAACCCTCTCCAGATGCCAGGCACCCTGCAGAAAGTAACATTCTGAAAAGGAACAGCCATGCCTGTAGCCCAAAAGTGAGTAGTTGTATTAATGGTCCATTCCTTATTAACAAATTAATTTCCTCAGGAGTTTATTGGACCAGATATCAAAGTCCCACTGGAATGTCTTAAGTGAGAGAGAGGATAAATCAAAGTTTTCCTTATCCAGGCTTTTTGGATGTCTTTTTCCTGAGCCTCCTCTTCCAAGCCTGTTTTGCTCTCAGTCAGGATTTACCAGCACTCTGCATGTGTAGGCACGCTCACCTGCTTCCTTCTGTAGTGGTAATGACAACCTACATTTGTATTCTGCAGTTGATAAAGCCTGTTCGTGGTACAATACCTCATTTGACCCTCCCAACAACTGTAGGGTAGATGTTATCTACATGAAATTGAGTCTCAGAGAGGGTAAGTAACTCACCCAGGTTACACAGTAAGTAAATATCTCCAACATTCAACTTTATATTTTCAGGGATCGATTTGCTTAGTGGTATAATACCTGAACTCTGTCAGAAATATCCAGATTTAAATTTCATAATTGGAGGAGAGGGACCAAAGAGAATCATTTTGGAAGAAGTTCGGGAAAGATACCAGCTGCATGACAGGTATTGATGAATTTCATGTTGTCTTGAGGGAGCTCCTTTCTTCCCCTCTCATTTAAAAAATCAGGGTGCGTCTTTTGGGAGCTTTAGAACACAAGGATGTTAGAAATGTCTTAGTTCAAGGACATATTTTTCTGAATACCTCCCTTACTGAAGCATTCTGCATGGCGATCGTGGAAGCAGCCAGTTGTGGTTTACAGGTAAAAAGCTTTGAGGGCATTCATGGTTGGGAGGTGGAGTATGTGTTCTTTCTTTCTTTTTAAGGTTGTAAGTACCAGAGTTGGTGGAATTCCTGAGGTGCTTCCAGAAAACCTTATTATTTTATGTGAGCCTTCAGTAAAATCTTTGTGTGAAGGATTGGAAAAGGCTATTTTCCAACTGAAGTCAGGGACATTGCCAGCTCCAGAAAACATCCATAACATAGTAAAGACTTTCTACACCTGGAGGAATGTTGCAGAAAGAACTGAAAAGGTATGTCACATGCTGAGAAAAGATTGTGTCTGAAAGTGCTCACACTTGGCTTCTCTCCCTCCAGGTATATGACCGGGTATCAGTGGAAGCTGTGTTGCCAATGGACAAACGACTGGACAGACTTATTTCTCACTGCGGCCCAGTAACAGGCTACATCTTTGCTTTGTTGGCAGTTTTCAACTTCCTCTTCCTCATTTTCTTGAGATGGATGACTCCAGATTCTATCATTGATGTTGCAATAGATGCCACTGGGCCACGGGGTGCCTGGACTAATAACTATTCTCACAGTAAAAGAGGGGGTGAGAATAATGAGATATCTGAAACCAGGTAGAAGGAAGCCTAGATTGTAAGATTTTAAACATTTGTAATAGTTCTATAAAGACTATGGAAAATAACCTTGCTTTTGGGGGGTTTTTGTTTTTTTAGAGTTAATTTAGTAAGTTATGCTACCTCTATATCATTCAATATTTTCTGTTGAGGAAAGATAAAAATGTATGCAATTCCTGAGTGTAGAAACTTCTTGCACTTATTTAAAATTTAGGAGAGAACATTTAAGCCACTCAGGTATGCAATTTTTCAGACTACTGAAATCCCTGTAGCAGAGATGTTTTAACATTATATTTTGAGAGCTTTGGGTGCTGAAGGGCCAAACGTTTTCTGGGCATTTTTTGGCCAGTTTTTAATGTAACACCATTAGACACTCACCAGATGTTTACAAGTTTTCTTTAGGGGAACTACAACAATTATATGAACTGTTTTATATCATGTTCATATACATTTATTAGGAATCTAAATCATGTCTTTGAACATTTATTAGGTTCACTCAGTAGGTGTTACATGTAATTAACAGGTTCCTTGAGTAAGATAGTCCATCAGTTACCAGCACATTTTGAACCCCTGCTCTGTGTAGAATGTTGAACTAGATGCTTCCCGCCATTAAGGACCAGGGGTGCATTCACTCTTTGTTTACCATTCAAATGGCTTACTTCATCATAATTGTGGTTGATATGAGATCAATATCCAACATGCCAAAAATGCTCATGCCAGTTAATGCCAGGAAAAAAATCACCGACACACTACTAGTACTTTGTTCCTGTTGTATGCATTCTCCTAGGTAGAGCCTCCATCTTCAGTTGTGTTTGTGAAGGTATTTTTTGCTTTTTAAATACTGGGGACCGATATCACTGTTGATAGTGCAGAGAAACCCTCCACATTTTTCAGTGCATAATTGAGTTTTCTATAAATGCCTTCGTGTTTTCTGAGCAGAATGTACGAGGTGTGCCATCCCAAAACCAGCTGCTACCCTGTCCTTTTAATGTAAGTCACTCCCCTTCACTGTGGCCTCGCTGATGTCTGATAAGTATTGTCAGTGTGCAAAAGGCTTTACTTCAGAATGGTTTATTTATAGCAAACTAAGTTGAAAATTTTAGAAACAGTCTTTGTGGGTGGATGTTATTAACTGTCATTGTTGTTGCCCAGAGCCATGGGTTTTTTAACCCCAAATTATCCACATGGTGTGTATTATGAATTCTTTGAACTCTTAAGGTTTTTGTGAGAAAAGGACTGTGAATTCAAAACAATAAGGCACTTGTGGGTGCACTACATAGATTCTGACAGTGTTGTGATTCTGTATAGGATTTTTAAAAATGACAACATTCACAAAATTTATTACTTTTTAAAAAATAACATGCCTATTAACTGGTTGCACTGATATAAAAGAAATATATTTGTGTTTTGTTTGTACTAAAATGCAAAAGCAAGAGTGCAATTTTTAAAATCTAGAAGTTAGGGGTTTTGTTGGAGAAAAATGGACTGATCTTTAAACTATTCAGTCTTACTGGGATTTTTATGCATAGAAACTCACATATAAACATGAAATAAACAGTGCCAGTATTCATAGGAAAGTGAGAAACTGTAATATTTGGCCATTATTCTATTCAACAGGTTTTAGAGGCATGCCACCATTTTTTCCTTATATTTTTGCTTAATTTTTTTAAATTGTCATTTAATTCTTAAACTGTCATTTATTTGAGATGGAAATAAGATCTAAAGTTAGTTGCCTTTGCCTGTAAAACATGTGATTTGCAAATTATTATTTTTCTTTTTTTTAACAAATGGAAGTAAATTTGTTTCACGTAAATCTTAATTTTCAACCTTTCTGGATACCTTAATTGTAACTGTCAGTTTGCACTGGTCGGTATATGGAAACACATTGCTCTACCCTGCTACTTAGTTGATTTTAAAGTGAATTTACAGTGATGAGAAATTTGTGAAAAATATATTGTATTTCTTTTGATGTTTCAAAAGGTTGCCTATGAAAAACTGATTTGTTAAAACATGCTACATGTCCAAAAATAAAGACCAGAATGACATTTTGATAATTTTCTGAGTTTGTCTTATTTTATGAACAGACTATTA